TCGGAGAAGCCCCAGGCTCCAGTGCTTCTGCCCGGGGACGCTGAGAGCAGACAGAGGCTGAGCCCATGTGTCCCTGCTCCTGCATGCCCTGACGCTTTCCCTGAGCCACTCCACGCAGGGGACCAGCCGGCGGCCACTAGCAAGGGCTTCAGTGGCACAACTCAGCTTCCTCAGAACACATCTCAGAAGCAGGAAAAGCAAACTCTTCCCTCATCTCCCCGCCCCAACAGATCCTCTGAGAGCCCCAGGTCCCCACCAGCCGGACAGGGAGCACGTATCCCACACCCTCCCTTCATCCAGCAGAGTCAGTGCAGACGTGGCCAGGGCTGCGGCAAAGACGTGGATCGCAACACACACGCACACCTGGACACACACACGTGCTTGGACACACCCCTTCACACACCCACGCTTGACAGAGCACGGGCTGGAGCTGCACAGTGTGCTGGGAAGCCTGTTATCCTGAGAGGAGCGCGGGGCTGGTGGGTTCCCTCACAGCAGGCTCAGAAAGCCGCTTTGCCAAGCAGGGCCTCGAGGTGGGCAGAGCAGAGGCTGCTCCTGGTTCTGCACATTTGAAGTGGGCACCCCACGCGTGGGGGGCTTGGCTCACTCTTGGTCAAGCCTAGTGCGTGACTCCTCCTCCCCCAGGAGGATGGTGGGCAGCAGCTGCTGAGGTTCTGCCGCCCTGGCCTCTGGGGTCCCCTCTGGCCCGAGGTGGATCGCAGATGAGCCTGTCGCCGCACCCACTGCTCCGCCTGACGAGTGGGGTTCAGGCCAGAATGAAAAAGGGACCCCTCCTCACCGGGTTCGTTTCAACACAGGCTCCACGGCCTCCACTCTGAGAGGTGCGTGTGCAGGTTCGGAAACGGCACCGCCATCAGCGCGGAAAACGCGCATGGGACGGCACAGAGCCTTATTCAGAGGAGATGAAATAGTCACTAGGACCCAGCCATGTTTTAAAATGATTATAAATTATTTTAACAGTGCATTTGCAAAGGGTTATAAAAACAGCCATAATATATTTTTTTCCTTAGATTCTAGAATTACCAGTGTGACAGCTAATGCAATAATGATTTGTTTCAAATGCCAGTGTTTAAGCTGTATAAAGCTGATTTTATACATTTTTCCAGTAGGCCGCATTGTAGTTAATGAAATTAAACACACCAATCGCATTTGTCCCCAGGGGACGAGGAACTGAACACACCACTGGTTTATTTTTTTATTAAAATAAATTGCAGCCGGCAAGATGGACTAATTGCATACAGAATTGAAAAAGAAACATTCCATTGATATAATTAAGCCAATTTTCATGGACAGAAATAGTTATAGTGGATATAAAATAAGCAAAACCTTCACCAGAATCTGACTTCCCTCCTTTTCTGCCCAAAATGTTAACTATTAAACAAATATGATCTTGGAGCGGCCAGCACTCCTATCTTCAGGCCTCGGGGCATTGTTCCCGCGTCTCAGGCTAGGCCGGCCAGGCGGGCCAGCCCAGGCACCTCCAGACCGTGGAGGATTTGATGGCAAAAGCCCAAGAGTGAAGTGGTCAGACCAGGGAGAGGCCACTCCTCCCCTGCTCTGGGCCCACCAAAGCTTGGGAGCACTCCTGGCCCAGGATGACCACCGTGGCCCTGGCTGCAGCCTAGGAGACACCCAGACTTCAGGAGCCGTGGCCCACGCCAGGCTGGACCAGGGATGTCAGCAGCCGGCCCCTTCCACCCTGCAGCTCAGACCAACAGGGCAGCAGCAGCTCCACCTCCCCCTGACTGCTGGGCGGTGGGTGGAGGCGGTGGGTGGTGGTTATTCCCCTCCAGATCTGAGGGGTGGCAAAGGGCAGGTCCTACACCTCCCGGGCCAACCTGAGCCTCCTGCATTTGCTCCGGATGAAGGCAGTGAGCGAGGGAGTGTGGAGGGTGCAGGCCAGGCCACCCGACCAAGGTTTCTGCTCCTCTGTGCCTGCCCTTGGGGACAGAACACCCACAGAAGGGGCAGGAGCTGTGGGGGACGGAGCCCAGCGGGAGTCCAGCCTGCAGGTGTGAGGTCACTTACACGCTGGACGCACGTGATGTCCTGCCTGCTTTTTAAGAACAGACCTGCTACAAGTTGAGCATTGGCCTTGAGAAAATGCTTAAACCCTGACACGCACACACACACGCGCACACACACACACACACAGAAAAAACCCTATGGAATTAACGGCAGCCTGTGGTGCTCTGTGGGGGAGGGGAATGCTACATAAGAAGCCCTGGAGGTCTTCATTCCACTGAATTTCACTGGAGCCTCAATCTGCTGTGTGCCCTCCCAAGAGTTCCTCCACCTCTCTGCGTCTGGGGTTTCTCACTCTCAAAAGTGGTGCCTGCTCGCCTGCACTCTGTCTTCCCAGGGTCAGTGAAGGGAGGAGGTGTCCTGTCCCCCAAGTGCACTAGGGAGCCCGGCCCGTCTCCCGAGGTTGCCGGCAGGGGCCGGGGCTGCGGATCAGACTGGGCAGGCGGGTCTACCCTGGAAAGCCAGACCCCCACCCTCTGCCTCCGTTTCTCTGCACCGTCTTCCCTCCCCCTACAGCCCCTACTTAAACCCAGGCGGCGCGCGCTCCCGCGTCTCTCGGGGCGCGGGTCGGGATGTCGCAGGGAACCCAGGCAAGCGGGGGGCCTGGCGCCCACGGTGTCCCGCACGAGGTCGAGGGTCGGCGGTTGGGGACGCGGAGGCCGCCCTCCTCCGCAAGGGAGGCCAGGAGGAGGGGACCCCGGGGTCCAAGCTGGGGCTCTAGAAGGGGAGAGCGCCGCTCCCGCTGGGCCAGGGTCGGGGCGCCAGGCTGCGCGGTGTGGACGCGGGCGCTGCTCCGCGGTAGTTGGCCGCGACTTTGTGCGCGGGGAGTGGGAAGTCGGCCGAGACTACCGGCCGGCCCGGGGTCCCCCAGGCCCCGCTCCCCGACCCGGCCCACGCCGTCTGCAGCCCTCGGTGGCTCGATTCTGAGCCCGCGGCCGCCGCTGCACCGCGGCGAGGCCCCAGCCAGCTGGCTTCGCTCGCGAAGTTTCCTTCCCGCACGGGGAAGTCGCCGGAGCTGCTCCTGGTCCTCCCGCGCCGGCGACGGGAGCTGCAGCTTCCAAGACTCGTTACACGGGTTTGATTCAAAACCTGATAAATTGTATTTAACGCTATTTGAAAATTTTAAACGAAATTATTCAAAAGATTTTTAATCCCGGATAATTTTTGTTGAAACTCTAATTATACATCACCTTAATTACCAGCCCAAGCCCCCCAAGGATCCCTAATTGCCTCCTAATTGAATAAAACAGGGGGCTAATCGGGCCCACAGCGGCCCAGCGAGCTGCCACCAGCCTCACCTCCCCTGAGGGGCCCGGTGGGGGGAGCCCCTGGCTGCTGGGTCCCCTTCACCCAGCCTCCCGGCAGAAATGGCAGACCTGGTCCCCTGCCCTGCGCACTGCCTACAGGAGGACTTGGGAGCCGAGGAAGCCTCGGGGCCAGGAGGGGCCAGGATGTCGGGCTGGCACCTGCTCTGGAAGAGCCGCTCACAGGACAAGGAGGACCCCCCGAGTGGGCGTCTGGTGGTTGGCGAGCCAGGCATGGCCGGTGCCTGTCCCCAAGGAGCCCACCCAGCAGTTGCTCCACAAGCCAGCTTGGCAAGCCCCTCCTGCCAGCTTCCGAGCCATGGCACACCTGCGCAGCCAGGGGCTGAGGGAGGGGGCCTGTGGGTGACACACAGTCCACTGCCGTGGGGCACCAAGCCCTGGCGGCCAGCCCCGCACTCCACCCCTCCACCGCAGCCTCTGTGTTTTCGTCCGAAGCGGGGCAAGACGCTGGATTCCCGCCGGACGTCCTGGCGCTGCTGCCCTAACCGGCCTTCAGAGGGAAGGCTGCCGTCCTGGCTCTGGGGAGGGGACTGGTGGACGGGGCCAACTGCCCCAGGGAGGGTGGGAGAAGGGAGGGCCCAGCCAGCCTGGCCTGTTTCTACGAAGAAGGAAGGAGGCTGTGAACTGGGCCGCCAGCCCCGCTTACCTCTACCCTGTCTCCAGCACACCTTCCACACGCATCACCCTCAAACACGAGCAAGACACACACAGTCCCCATCTAGTGGGGGCTGCAGCTCCCCCACCCCAGGGGCTAGATGGGACTTGTGGAGAGGACACTCCCCCAGCCCTGGGGTATGTGGCATCTAGGACATGGGGTCTGCCACCTAGGTGGGGATCAGGCCTCAAGGAGCAGCTCTGATGGGGGTGCCGACTGGCACATCCTCCTCCTGCACAGAGGCCCCCAGCTGTGCTATGAGGGCGATGGTGATCCAGAGAGCACCTTGGTGGTGCTAACCCCCCACCTGCCCACCTGGCTCACAACAGCCCTGGAAACAATAAGCTTTTGTTAAGCATTGAGTTTGTAAATGTGGGGCTGCAGCAGCCCCTACCCCACCGGCCCTACCGCCCTGGCTTCAGTAGGGGGGACCCTGTCCCTGAACTGTCCTCACTCTGTTCCTGGCCCCCAGGCTCAGGTGGAGGAGGCTGTAGGTTTCCCATCAGCTGAGCCACAGCCCCGGCTTGGGTGCCCCAGTGGCCACCTCTGTCCTTGGAAAGCTCAGCTGGAAGCCCGGGTCACCCCCGGAGCCGCCACCATTTGGCCCTTCACAAGACCCAATCCAGAGGACTAACCCACCTGAACTGAGGCTTGGAGTGGGGTCTCCAGGGAAACACAAACGAAATTACACCTCCAGATGCACACTCGGCGGTGGCCCCCGAAATGCTGGGTCATGGGGTCACCTCCACTGGCCTGGTTGCTGTTCTGTGCCCAGCCTGAATACCAACCTGGTAACCATGACCTTGCCCCTGCCCAACCCCACAGTCCCCTGACCTGGTCAGCATTGTGGGGAGGGGAGGACCTGCTGGCTGGAGTGCTGGCCCTACCGCCTCTGACTCGGGTAATGGACTATGGTCCCCGGGGAAGTTCACATCTGCTTAAAATATCGCCTGATGAAATGAAATTCTTCAGCGGATCCTGCCTTCTTGCTCAGGGCAGGCAGTGTGATCCTGAACCTGCCTCAGCCACCTTGGGGGGCCTGGGACAAGCGGTCCCAGCTGTGGAGCCTGGAAGGAGGGGTTCCCAGCGCTCGGCCAAGTGTGGACAGAGGGCCGAGGCCTGGCAGTCACCTCTCATGGGGTTTTTCCTCACTAAAGACTCTCGGGAAAAGGAAGCCAGCGCTCGGCGCTCCCGCTGGGCCCGGCTCTCCGGCCTCCTGGCCAGATGGCTGCCAGGCACCACTTCTGGTCCTGAGCGGACCCGGTCCCGGGCCACCTTCCCCACCTGGCAGAGGTGGAGCCGGCGGAGAGCTGGGGCCTCTCGGAAGTTTCCAGGGCCGCGCGGGTGCGCCGAGTCCGCCTCTCGCTTGCAGCGAAGGCCCCGGCGTCAGCGCGGCCGGTTTCCCCTTTCTCGTTCCAGCTTAGGGCCCATCCTGGGCGAGGGCCTGACCTGGCGGCCCACACGCAGCCCGGTGGTCCCGACTCTGAGCAGGCCCGCGGTGCACACACAGAACCGAACCCGAACACGCACACGCACACCCCACGCGCGGAGGGCCCGCAACGCCGCGCACAGACAGCCCCTTCGCGTCGGCGGCGAAACGCCCGGTCTTGTTCGCACCAAGAGGGGTCAGAGGTCACGGGAGGCCGAGGCCGAGGGCACCCGGCAGCGGAGCGCGGCGGGAAGGGGGCGCCTCACCCAGGGGCCGGGAACGGCCGATGGCGGGGCGCAGGAGCGTCCGGCACAAACTCGGGAGCTGCTTTTCCCTGGTGCACAGAGCGCGGGGCCTACGGCCGCGGGGCAGCTGTTGGGACGAGCCGGGCGGGCCCCGAGCCGAGGGAGCGGAGCTTCGGAAAACCGCCGCGAGTCCCGCGCGCACCCGGCTCACGTTTGGGGGCTCGGCCCCGGGAGCTGCGAGGCCGGCCTGGAGGGACCCGGCCCCGGAGGCGCGGACGGAACGGCGTGGGTCGGGCGGGGACCTCGAGGGGAGCGGCCCGGGCGCCTCTTCTGCGGGTGGGCGGGCGGGCGGCCTGCAGAGGAGGGGGCGGCGGGAGCAGGCGGCGCCGATTCCGCTCCGCGCGGCGCTGGCCGCTTCGCTGCAGCCGGGGCTTCGGCGGGGCTGCGGGAGCCGCGCTGGCCGGGCCGCGGCTCCGCCTGTCCTCACCTGCCCGCCCGCCTCACCGCGGATGGCGCCGGCGACCGGGGCTGCGGGGTGCGCGCGGGCTGCTCGGAGGCGCTGTGGCGGGCGAGGGCGCGGGTGGCTGGAGCACCCGGCCCGCGGCAAGGACCGGCTGGCGGCAGGCGGGGCGCGCGGAGCCCGGGGCTCGGCCGAGACGGAGCGAAAGAGAAAGTAAGACCGAGGACCGGGCAGCCTGGCCGGGGTCTCTCCCCCCTCTCCCCCCCCCCCTTTTCAGCGCAGCTCGGAACTGGCCCTTTAAGAAAACATTCCGTGTTCGGCGCTCCCGCCCGGGGCCCGCACCCCGGACACTTTAAAAGGACCCAGGTGGCCCCGGAGGCGAGGTGACTATCCCCCCACCCTGCCCCTGCGTCGCGGCGCGTCGCGCTGCTGCTCCCGCCCCAGCCGGGGCCGAAGATGGGGCGGCGGCTGCGGTTTTCCACACGACTTCCTTGGATCTCGGGGCACACGCGCCGATAGTTCGGACGCGAGTCCGGGCTGGTTTTGCTCCGTTTTACTGCGTTTGATTACTAATTTAAAAGCTTTGCGTTCCCCGTCGCCCCGGCCCGCTTTTCTCCTGCATTCTCCCCTCGGCCCCCGTCCCCGCCCTGCGATCGCTGGAGGGGGCGTCGGGGCTCGCGCGCCAGAACCCGGCTCCTCCGAAGCCCCCTCCGGGCCCCACCGCCCCCCTCGCGCCTCCCGGCCCCCGCCTCCTCCCCTTCGCCCCCACCCAACGGCTGCTGCTTCGGGCTTCGCGGCTCAAAAACAACAGCGGAGGCGCCGCCAGCTCCGCGCTCCGCCACTGCCCAGGCCGGCGGGCGGCACTCGGACCCGCCGCCCTCGGTCCCTCGCGAGGCCACGGAGGCCAACACGCCTCGCACGGGGGGACAGCGCGGGGGCAGCCGTCCAAACACCAGGCGTCCTCGGCTGGTCGTCCCAGGGCGCCCGCACCTCTCCGCCCGCGCTCTCCTGCCGCCGCGCCCCCAAGGTGAGTACCCGGCTGCGCGAGCGCCCGAGCTGGAGCCGACCAGACGCTTCCTCTTCCCCTGTAGCCCCCAAACTCCGAGGCGCTGCGGCGGAGGGGCCGGGCTGAGCGCAGGCAGGGTGGCCCGGGCCCAGGAGCCTGACGGCCTGAGTGCGGATTTCTCATCTGAGTATCTGGGAATCGAGAATGAATTGGAAGGAAACCGAGGCGCTGCCCTGGCCAGGTTGCTGCCCCGCACCCTTCCGGAGCACCGAAGTCCTGCCCGGCAACGGGACTTGGAGCTGCCGCAGAGTCAGCCTGAGCCCGAGGCAGGGGTCGCGCCCGCGATGCGGGGTCTCTGCGCCGCCCCGCGAGGCTCCTGGCCTTGCCCTCCCTGCCCTTTGTTGTGTAATAAGACCTGTGGCGGCTCCACTGAGACCCACACGTGCAACTCCGCGCCTCCGCGTTAAAGGAGGTGAAACGCAGCAGCCCTGAGAAACCCCGAGACCCCGGTGTCCTAGCAGAGGCGCCCCGGATGGGGAGGGGCGCGGGGCCGGCGCCACCCCAGAGGAAAAGCCCAGCGGAGCCGGGTTGGGCAGGAGCTGGCGGCGGCGGTGCGCTGGGCCTTCTGCCTTGGATCCTCCGCGGTCGGCACCGCTTCCCTGCTCAGATTCGAACCCAGATTCGGCTCCCAAGGCTCCCACGGCTCCAGGGTGCCCAGTCTTGCAGCCAGCTCGCCGCCCGAGCCCCGGATGGAGGAAGCGCTCACTGGCCGCTACCTCTGCTGTTTCTGGCACCAGGTGAGTGTCGCCTAGAGAAGGGCCATGAGCAATGGCACAGCCCCATTCCCTGCCGTCCTTTCGAGGGTCTATCGACCCCTTTACCCACCCTCCCCACACCCTGACCATCTTTCTACAGGGGTTGGGGCAGAGAACAGCTCAGTTTACAGGCCCGGCTCTGGAGGTCTTGATCTGCCTAGCCAACTAGGGCACCGCTGCAGCTTTGCACCGCCAAGGCCGGTTCTGAACCTGCTCGCCCCAGTGGGTGGGAGGTGCTGGAGCCCAGGAACACGGGCGCTGTCTTGCCTAAACCCCGCCAAGGGCAGGTTCCCAACGGTGGGCCCAACCTGGCTGGAGCTGCTGGCTAGAAAGGACTCAAGGTCACTCCCATATCTCTGCACCCAGGTCCCCCTTGCTCCTGCCTGAAGCCTCTGCAGGTTTGGGAGGAGGCCTGGGGAAGTTACTATGGTGCCTGCGAACCACTCCCACCTGCAGAGAGGGTCCCTTCCCCACCCTCACCCTGCAGCCCAGCAGAGGCCTCCTTTGCCCCTGGCCTGGAGGTAGCCAACAGATGCCAAGGTTGTGCAGTCCTGGCCTTCTTCTACGGGTGCCCCAACTCTCTCAGGCCCTCTCCCTGCCTCCTCCTCCAGCTCAGGAGGTGGTTCTCAGAACCCTGGCCAGGCTAGGACAGGACAGCCATCCCTGGCCTGTTGCCAGCCCCTAGGGAAGAAGGGCAGGAGGTATGGGAGCAAGCTGGTCTGTGCCATCTGGTCCTTGCCCTCCACCAGGCTGTTGGGTAGGGATGGGGTCATGGATCTGCCTGGGAAGGGGTAGCTGCCGGTCAAGCCTCGCCAGGGAGACAGCCGGGCTGCCTACCTGCAAGGCACTGACGCAGCCCTGGCTCCAGTGGGGCAGTGTCTCCCGAGCCTGCTCGAGGAGCCCAGGCAGGCTGTCCCCAAGGCCATGGCCCTGGCCGAGGTTGCATCCTGGCCTGGCCAGGCCCTGCCCCCGCGTGGCCAGACTTAGAAGCGGAGAGCAGGTCAGGCATTGAGGAGTCCCGTGGGGAAAAAGGGTGAAGCAGGGAAGATCAGATGCAAGTCCTCCCTGGGGCCCAGTTCTGTGTCCCTGCCTGGCAAGGGCTTTGGGGGGCTTGGAGAACAGGTAGGGCAAATGTAGGCCCAGTGGGGAAAAGGTTGATACTAAAAGGTCTAAGGGCAATTTTCAAACCAAGTCTAGCTCTGCAGAGCCTTGAGGCTGATGCCAGGCCCTGGGGCCCCTGCGCTGGGATTGTAAGTGCTGTAAGCTCATTCCTACTGACCTCCTTGGGTCGTCCAAGGACAGTGAGTGTGGGTTGGCCACATAGAGGCTCCTACACTGGACAACTGCACGCTGCTGTCGAGTTCCAAAACCAATTTCATAGCTGGGGTCTTGGAGGCTAGAGCGGGGCTTTAACCACCAACTTCTGCTGGGGTCTGGGCAGAGAGGGAGTCCATGGAAACTCGATTTCTCCATGAGCCCTGCAGACTCCCAGTGTTTCTAACGGCTGGAGACCCATGACCAGGTTAATTCCTTAGGGAAAAGGCCGGGTTTGAGAGCCAGAAATGCTGGTCCTGCCGTGCTGGAGGAAGCATCTTATTAGCGAGTAGGAGGCCCCCAAGCCCCAGGGGTTCCCCAGAAGCCCATTGAGTAGCAGAACTACCATGCCGGCCTGCCCTCCACTCCCGGAATCTACAAATGCATTCAAGGGCTAGAGGGCCCCTTCGCTTGGCCAGGCCTTGTGCCCCATGCCAACTGGCAGGGTCAGAGCAGCCCCAGCTGCCCCTACCCCCAGCCCCTCAGGCCCCAGGGAGCCCTGCTTCGGGCCGTGTGTGCAGGACAGGAGGTAGGCATGGCACCTGGCAAGATGGACTCACCTCACCAGGTTCTTTCTCTCCCACTTTCTCTCCCCTCACCTCACCCCTTTCTCTCCCACTCCTCTGTGCTTTTTGAACTTAGCCATGGGTTTTCAGATACTTGGCCTCAGGCTCTATTGAATTCCAGGTCAAGGTTTTACTGACTCCACACCCCCACCTTGTTCCTCCGGGTAGCAAAGAAGCACACAGCCTCTGGTTTACCAACGGGCTTTCCTGGGAGATTGGAAATGCCCCAGGTGGGATCCAGATCGCCAGCGCTCACCCCACCCCCAATACGTGGGCCACTGAGTCAGGCCAGGATGAGGCTCTTGCTCCCCGGGCATGTTCTCCTGCCCCAGACTTGAGCAGCAGGAGCCAGGAGACCACAGGGGCCCTTGGGGATGGCTGACTTGGCTCCCACTAGACAGAGGGGAACATGGAGGAGGGCTGCTTGGACCCTATACCTCGCAGGGGACTCGATGGGGGCTGAATGCTGGAAGGAGCCTGCGTTTGGTCTAGAATGGTGGGGGTGGGTGGGAGACACAAGTCATGGAAAAGGCCATTTCTTCCCTATTGAGACCTCTGAAATGACCCGAAGTGGGTGCTTCCTCCAGCATCATGCCTCAGCCGCACACTGGGGCTACAGGAATCCCCCCAGACCCTGGGGTCAATATTTCGGGGCCCCTTTGAACCTTCTTCTCACCCGAGGCCTGGGAAACCTTCTTGTGCCCCAGAATACTTGGAGAGGACAGGACACAGGTCCCAGTTGTGGCCCAGTGGTGGCAAGGTTCCATTCCCTGCACTGCTCAAAGGTGGGGGCCTCCCAAAGCCGATACCCGATTCCTGGTCCCAGAGTGGGTAGCTGGGAGGAGTGGACTTCCTAGGAATGTGAGCCATGTCGCTGATTTCGAACAAACCCCAGATGTGTGGAAACTGACTTATTTTGATTGCAAGAGGGTCCTTGTCCCTTGCAGATGGGCAGCTTCCGGGGACCGGCTTGCACGATGCCGTGGCCACCCCAGTGGAGACCCTCTGCCCGGCTTTGTGTCCTGGCGTCCCCACCAGGGTGCCCAGCTCTCCTGCGCAGATGTCGGGAGTATCTGGATGCCCCATGGGCACTTCGAGGGCCCAATCCGGAGTTTTTTGTTTTGTTTTGTTTTAAGAGATTGAGACTGTGAACCTGAACTCCCTTGATCTCCTCCCGTTGGGCCCAGGAGGGAGCCGAATCCAGGCCCAACCGGGCTCACTGAGAAGGTGCAGGAAGCCCCCAACGACTCCTACTCGTGTGCGGCCCATACTGGGCCAGGACGCTGCAGTGGCCGAGCCGCTGGGTGTCTGCAACGGGGAGCTCCCCCGCCGCTGGGGGCAATAAACGGAATCGGTTTCACACGCTTTCCCTCTTGATCTAAGAACCTTTAAAAATCCGCCAACGAATGCTGTTGCCTGGATGCGCTGCCTATGACCTTCAGCCGTGTGTTCACGCGCGCCCGCAGCCGTGGAGTGGCGGTCCCTCCTGCCGCCCGCAACCCCGGGGCCGCCGGTCTGCGCACACCGGGAGCAACTTCGTTACCCACAGCGCCCGCGTCCTGCGGCTCGCGCGGAACTGCGCGCGGGAAGGTGGCAGAGCGACGCTCCAGAACGCTGCTTGCGTAGACGCTGCCGCTGCCTTCAGATCCCAATTCGGCCGCGCGCGGGCGGGGCCCTGGCAGCAACGAAAATGGCGAGCCTCGTAGCCTTCCGGGCCCGGCGGCCACATTCCGGGAGTCGCCAGGTGGGAGCCCGCCTTCCGTGTCCCCAAACGCCCAGAGCCCGGGACACGGGCCGGCGGCCGGGTCACCAAGCCAGTTCCCGGAATCGGCTCGCGCCGGAATCCAGACTCGGCTTGCAAAGCCCGCTCCTGCCGTCTCTCCGCAGCGCGCCCTGCCCCCCACTGCCGGCCCTCTTAGCTTCAAAACCAAATTTTGCCTTTCATCCTGAGAGATTAATACCCCGCAGGTGAAACCGTGGAGACGGAGCTGCGGTGGGTTTCTTTTCCACGCCTCAGTTTCCTCGTCTGTGAAATGGGACCAGGCGCGCCTGTGCTTCTCCGGGAGTTTATTGCAGGGCTGGCTGGAGAGAATGGCTGGGTGGAAGCTGCCAGGAGGAGGCCCAAGGCCGCCCACCCCGTGGGCCTCGTTTGCTGAGCGGGGGTCAGAGGCGTGCGGGACAGGGCGCGCCCCACGGCGGCTCTGGAGGCGGCCCGGCCCGTCCCTGTCTCCTCCCCTCGCTCCCCCTCCCCCGGCCTTCCCGGAACTCTCCTCGCCCGCTGGGTGGAGGAGGGGCGAGGGCCGACTCCGCCGCCCCTGGGGTCTCCCTCCTCCCACCCCCACCGCAGAGTCTGGCCCGCCCTGGGCTTTCCTCTCAGGTCCCTTTGGGTCTCCAGAAGCCCGGAGGTTTCGCGCAGACTCGAACCTGAGATGACACCACCCAGCACCCCAAATCCTGCAGAGTGTGGAGGGGATCTGGGGAGAAGGCAGGGGCTGCCCGGGCGCTCTGGCTGCTGGGGGTGGGGGACAGGGCCTGCCGGGGAAGCGGGTCGGGGGAGGACTGGAGACCCAGGCTCCCCTAGGTACAACGAACCTCGCGGGAGGGAATACGCCATCCCCGTACCCACTTCCGAGGACGTAGGTCTTTTGGCACCGGCGGCAGCCGCGTTCCCACACATCTGGGCGGGGCCCCGCAGCATGGCCTGGGGAGCTGAGGCTTCGGGATCCGGCACAAACTACCATTCTAGGTGTAGACGGAGGAGGTGGGGTGTGGGAAGCAGGGGGCCATGGTCTGAGCAGACCTTCTCACCTCTGGGCCTCCCACCTCCTGGGGCAGGACTTACGGGGAAGGACCCGAGGGGAGTGGGGTGTCCATAGGGACACCCAAGGGTCTATCCCTGCGAGCTTTGCTTTCTACTAAACCAATAATCGCAGTGGTGGTGGCAGTCGAGACACGGCTCAAAGAGCCGGCAAGAATAGAGCAGAGACCAGGATCGCCCCAGGCAGGGAAAAAATGACCAGTTCTGTAGAGTGACCCGAAGGTGATGGAATCACTCGGGCGTCCTCCTGGGAAAGAGCTGCCTGCTCCCCCGCCGCCGCCAGTACACCGGCGCCCATGCCCCGGGGGCTGGAGAGAGCAGCCAGGCACAGGTAACTCAAGAACTCCAGTCCCCTCACGGGTGTCTGCCTCCTGTCTCCTGGGACCCTCGGGCAGCCCCTCCAGCTTCCTGGGAGTCCAATTTCCCAAGGTAGAACGGTGGCGGCAGAGCCTGGCCCTGTGGTGGGGCAGCTGCACCCCGATGAGTGGCTTGCAGTTCCTGGAGCCCTGCAGGTTGTTGGAGAGGCAGGGAGCCCTTCTCCCTCCTGCCTGCCCTCTTGCACTTCCTCTCCCAGAACCCAGCACTACTCCCAGAGGCTCTGAGCTGGAGCCCTAGAAGGTAACCACCTCCTGGCTGGACACAGGGCAAGTCCGTTCACTCATTCCTTCCTTTCCTCATGCAGGAGGCGCTGCAAGGCTCCGTGCTCCTGGAGCTTCGAGTCTATGGTATGAGTTAAACAGAAGGGTATCTCCTCCATCAGATCTACAGGAGGGTGTCTGCTCCATCAGACCTGGAGCTTCCAAGGCATTTTACCCGAAGCTCCAGCACCTGGCCCAAGGCTGGGCTGTGCTGTGTCCTCAGTGAAAGAATGGATGAGTCACAGCTGAATGACTGAAGAGCTGAACCAGTAGGTTTCCCTGGGGTTTCCACAGGCAGTTTTTCTGGCAATGACCAATACACTTTTTTGCCAGGGTCCAGAAAGACTCAGCCACTGGAGTCTGTATTTCCTGAGTCGCCTCTCACTGGTAAGTCCTGAGCCCCGTTCCTTCCCAGCACCCACTCTTGGAGCAGCTCTCCAGGGCTGTGCTGTGGCTGCTGCGGTCAGGGAGAGGTCGCATGCTCCAGCCAGGGTCTTTGGGGACTCAGTTTAGAACTAATACGCCAAGCAAGTCGTGCTGAGTGTCTGGGCTTCTTCTAGGAAGGTATTTCCAATCATCAAATGTGCCATTAAAAAAAATGCATGTCAGTTAAGTGTGCACTAAGCCTGGACCACATGGGACATAGTGGTTCCAATAAACACGAATAAGCCAGTTTTCACATTAGAGAAATACCAGTTTCTTGCAGAAATGCGGTGCTTTTAAAAGAGGTTAATTAATAAACAGCAGGTAATTGTTCGTGGCACGTTGTGGCAGAGGGTAATTTTCATTTTAGAGGATGGAAGGGCCAAATACCCCTCCCCACTCAGCATTTTTCTGTAATAATCACCTCAGCTTCACCTCCGCCTTTCATTTTTACAGCTGGAGCTGTTTATCATCGCTCCAACTTTCACTAAAAAGGAAAAACTATCACTTAAACAAAGCCATTGAAACCCCAGCATCATGTGTGGATTTTTTAACATAAATAAATCATACAAACTAAGATTTATGTTCTTGGAATGATGTCATTCATTG